GGGTAAAATCAACGCTACTGATATATATTTAACCTAATATATCAAAAATATCATGTTAACATGTAATCAATATAAAATTACTAAGAAGGTTTTCATACGAGGCCCTGGAAACAGCTGTATTTTACTCACATCTTTCGGGGCGCAGGGGTCACTTGGCCCGTAGCTACCGGGAGCGCTCACCCTGCGCTCTCCCGGCACAAGCACTTGCCTGAGCCTCTCGATCCGAGCTTTGCAGCGTCCCAGCGGGTGGAAACTCTCAAAACCACGCAGAGGACAATTTTATAAAAAGTCACTTCCCCATGCTGGAACCTGGAAGCAGCAGAGGTCCTTCCCGAGCTACGCCTTCCGTTTCAGAGGGAAGCAGGCTCAGGCCTCCCGTGCTGAGGTCTCTGCGCCAGCGGCCACCTGGACACTAGTCCCAAAGCGTGCAGCGCGGCCTGGCCCCCACCCCCAACTGCCCCCCCCACCCCCACCGCCTCATCACACCCCACCCCCACCGCCTCACGCCCCCACACCCACCCCAACTCCCACATCCCCACTCCCGCTCCCACCCCAACTCCCACACCCACTTATCCCTCCCTCCCTCCTATCCCGCTCCCCGGGCCCCCAGGGCCCCCACGCCCACTCTCCCCTACTCCTCCCCTGCCTCGCCCAGCGCACTACCCTGGCCGCCCTGGCCTCCGGCCCAGCTCCCGGCCCTCAAGGTGGGCCTGGCCCGCATCCCCCGCCCTCGGCGCTCCCCCTCCCCCTCCCCCACTGCTGTCGCGCCGCGACGCCTCCTCAGCGCAGCCGCCATTCCCCGCGCCCGCCACCCAGGCCCGGCTTCCACAAAACACCTGAGGACCGCCAAGACAGGGGCGGGACGTTGGTGCTCGCGGTGCGTTCCTCCGCCTACTCCAGCCCAAACGACCTGGGAGACGAGTCACACGCGCCCTCCCAGGTGCTGCGGGAGAACCCGCGAGGTTGGCGGGAGGGCGCGAGCTCCAGTGCGCGGGCGCAGGGCTGCCGTCGACTTTGCGCAGGCGCAGAGCTGCCCGCCTTCGGGCCCTGCGCGGGGAGGCTGGTCCCAACCTTGCGTGGGCTTCGCGTGGGCCCGGCCTCGCCGCTGCGGTCGCCCGCCTGGCATGGCCAACTGGGTGTTCTGTAATCGCTGCTTCCAGCCGCCCCACAGGACGTCGTGCTTCAGCCTCACCAACTGCGGGCACGTGTACTGCGACGCCTGCCTCGGCAAAGGTCAGGGCTTCCCGAACGCAGGCTGGAGAGGGCTAATATAATAAAGCCTATTTTTATTTTATAGGTAAAAAGAATGAATGCTTGATTTGTAAAGCTCCTTGTCGTACAGTTTTGCTTTCAAAGCATGTAAGTTGAAATGTGTCGTATCTGCATCTTAAGCCTCCATGATGATAAGAGCCCTCTTTTGCAGCGCCCCTTTCCTGTGTCTGACAGCGAGTCACCAACAGCACGCCTTTACAGCTGCGTGAGGAGAGCCCCGTGGATCCCGCACAGGGGTACCCGTGTCCGCTTGCGCCGTCGGACCTTGTGGACTCGATTGCTCTGCACCAGGGTTGATTTCCTCCATTCCTTACGCCCTCTGCCATGATGACGTCAGACGCAGCAAAGGCCTTCAGTCACGCTGTGAGATTTAACTATGTATCCTCGTTACTGTAAATAAATGTAGAGTCATTTCTTTCTCTTTCAGACCGACGCAGATATCCAGGCATTCTTCATGAGCATAGACAGTCTGTGTAAGAAGTACTCCAGGGAAACCTCCCAGGTGAGCTGTGAGGGGTGTGGCTTGGTTCCGTGGTGTCAGCAGCTGAAACCTATGATCTTTTCAGATTTTAGAATTTCAAGAAAAACACAGGAAGAGATTGTTAGCCTTCTATAGAGAAAAGGTAAGTGGAATTGATTCATTGCCACTTGAATTCTGATAACAAGAGGTTGTGTAATTATGTTTAGATTTCTAGGTTGGAAGAATCCCTTAGGAAGTCAGTGCTGCAGATAGAACAACTACAAAGGTAAGGCGCCCCACCCCCCGTGAGTGCGCAGTTTTAATTCAATACCTTTTCTCCATCTATTTAGTATGAGATCATCACAACAAACAGCTTTCAGCACAATAAAAAGTTCAGTTTCAAGTAAGTAAAATCATGCCAGAAAGAGAACAAAATGACGCTGGCATTTTCGTCATCACTCTTCCAGCAAAACCACACGGATGCCTGCTGCCACCTCACTCATCAGCCCCCGACAGGTGTGTGGGTTGCTTGCAGAAATCACAGGACCTCACTCAAAGCCTTTCACTATGTGTTTAACAGACTGGAGTCGATGGAAGTTGATCTCTCTCCTTCTCCGATTAGAAAAGTAAGTGCATCTCTCCTGCTGAGTTCCTCTGTTTTTACCCATTGTTTTCTTGTTGCATTCTTAGTCTGAGATAGCAGCCGGCCCTGCGAGAATCTCCATGATTAGTCCACCTCAAGATGGACGAATGGGTAAGTAAAATGTCCTGTAACCTCAGACCGATCCCCACACGCTGTCTCCTGCATCTTCCCGCAGGGCCACATCTAACAGCTTCTTTCTGTTTCATCCCATGGTTGACCTTGTCTAAGCCCCCTGTGCCCGGAGAGTGTGTCATTTCCAGAGGTTCACCATGTTTCTGCATAGACGTCTGTCCTCACTGGCTGCTCCTCCTAGCGTTCAGTTCTGGAAGGCACGGGGAACTCACCAACTCTAAAACACTTCCAATATATGCTGAGGTACAAAGGGCCGTCTTGTTTCCGTTCCAGCAGGCTGAGGGCACCCTGGACACGTTCAGAACACCCGCTGTGTCTGTTGTGTTTCCTCTTTGCCAATTTGAAAGGAAAAAGTCATTTTGATTTGCATTTATGTGACTATTAATGATTCTGAGTGTTTTCAATTTATTCCTCTGTGTTTTTTCTACAAATTATCTGCTTTATTCCTTTGTCATTTATGTGGAAGCCCTCAGTGTGCAGGATATTAACCTTTTACCCAATTTGCTTTGTAATTTTATATTTGACCTTTGAATTTTAGAGACAATATTTTTATGTACTCATATATATTGTTATTATCCCTTTTATTTTATAGGTTCTCATGCTTAGGGAGTTTTTTTTTCACATACTTAAATCATTTTTTTCTAACTGGGTGGTTTTTAAAACTTTTTCTTAGAGCAGTTTTAGGTTCACAGAAAAATTGAAAGGAAGGTACAGATTTCCCATATACACCATGACTCCACACACGCACAGCTCCCCCATCATCCTCATCCTCCACCAGAGCAGTCCATGTGTTAAAACTGATGATCCTACTTGAATACATCATTATCACCCAACGTCCATGGTTTACATTAGGGTTCACTCTAGGTGTCGAATGTTCTATGGGTTTGAACAAATATCTAGTGACATGTGTCCCCATCGTAGCAGCATATGGAATAGTGCCACACCCTAAAAATCCTCTGTGCGCCACCTGTTCATCCTTCCCCCACCTCCCACCAACCCTTGACAGCCACTGATCTTTTTACGGTCCCTTTTTCAGACTCTCCTGGAGTTGGAATTGTACAGTATGTGGCTTCTCAGATTGACTCCTTTCACTTAGCAATACACACTTATGGTTCCCCCATCTCTTCTCATGGTTTGCTAGCTCATTTTTTCAGTCACTGAATAATATTCCATTATCTGGATGTATCATAGTTCATCCATTCACCTACTGAAGGGCATCTTGGTTGCTTCCAAGTTTTGGCAATTATGAATTAAGCTGCTATAGATGTCCATGTGCCAGGGTTTTGTGTAGACATGTTTTCAGCTCCTTTGGGTAAATACTAAGGAGTGTGAATGCTGGATCAGATGGTGAGAGGGTGTTTAGTTTTGAAAGAAATTGCCAAACTACCTTCCAAAGTGGCAGCAGCTTTTCGCATTCCCACTAGCAACGAATGAGAGTTCCTGTTGCTCCACGTCCTCACATTTGATGATGTCAGTGTTCTGGATTTTGGCCAGCTGATAGGTATGTAGTGGTATCTTGCTGTTTTATTTTGCATTTCATTGATAACATATGACTAGGAGCATCTTATGCTGATTTTTCATCTGCATATCTTCTTTGCTGAAGTGTCTGTTAAGGTATTTGGCCCATTTTTTAATTGGATTGTTTTCTTATTGTTGAGTTTTAAGAGTCCTGTGTATATTTTGGATGACATTTCTTTTTTGTGTGTCTTTTTTTTGGATGACATTTCCTTATCAGATAAATATGTATCTTGAAAATATATTCTTCCATTTTGTGGCTTGTCCTTTGTTCTC